CTTTAGACCTGCCACCTTGGGATTAGGGACCAAAAGTGGCTTTCTCAGGCTGGGTCCATTTAGGTATGGCTCCTCCTGCACCTTCCCCCAGGCCCAGACACCCCCCACCCCCGGCTCTCCCACCCCAGGCCTGAGATGTACCTGCCCTGGTTGCCACATACTAAGGTCCTGGTGGGGGTAGGAATTGGGACAAACTGTTGTCAGGTTTCCTGGGGCTCCCCCCGCCTTTGAACCTTACTTGGCATGGAGTTCTTTCTCCCCATAGTAGCTCTCCACACTCATGTTTCTACCTGGGAGGGGGTGACGGGTCATGTGCCAATGTGTCCCCAAGGCCCCCAGTTTCAGGGCCTGAGTCCCCATGCCCTGCTCTATGGGGGTGCGGGGGTGTCATGTCTTGCACTTTCCCCAGCAACCTGCCACCCCCCTACCCTGTGAGAACAAGCCCCTCTCATTCTGTGTCCCTTGACTCCACGACGGCGGCTGCCTTGTCCACGAGGCAGGGATTCTCATCTCTGGTGCAGCCCCTGTCCTCACCACTCTGGGCTTGTGCTGTTCTTGGTCCCTTATCTTGTTGTCACAGGGCTAACCCTCCCCACACACCTGGCTGTCCCCTGCCCCACAGCTCCTAGGCCAGGGCCTGTCCCTGCCCCTAACACGCAGCCCCTCGGTTCCTCTTACCCTCTTCTTGGACCCTACGCCATTTCTGGGTAATCAGAAAGCTCAGAGATGGTCTCCAGGTGACCCCCCAGTCTGTCCCTCTCCCTGAATCCAGAGCGCTGCAGTCACAGTAGAGGCAATTGCTGTCATTCCGCGGCCCATGACAGCCTGGCGGCCCGTACCCCTCCCCTATGATCCCCTGCACAGACAGGCCCACGTGTGTCCCCAGATGCCTGAATCACTGCTGACGGCTGGGGACCTGGCGGCCGTGGGCTCCTGGGGAGCCACTGGGGAGGGGGTGGCGGCCGCGTCTCGCCTCCACGGGAACACCTGCGGACATAAATAGGCAGCCAGCAGAGGCAGCAGCACAGAGCCACCAAGCAGTGCTGCATACGGGGTCCACCTGTGTGCACCAGGATGCCTGACACCATGCTGCCCGCCTGCTTCCTCGGCCTACTGGCCTTCTCCTCCGCGTGCTACTTCCAGAACTGCCCGAGGGGCGGCAAGAGGGCCATGTCCGACCTGGAGCTGAGACAGGTACTTCCCACTGTGGGCCATCTCAGGGCTGCCCTCCTCCCGCTCACCCCGCCCGTCCCCGCAGTGCCTCCCCTGCGGCCCCGGGGGCAAAGGCCGCTGCTTCGGGCCCAGCATCTGCTGCGCGGACGAGCTGGGCTGCTTCGTGGGCACGGCTGAGGCGCTGCGCTGCCAGGAGGAGAACTACCTGCCGTCGCCCTGCCAGTCCGGCCAGAAGGCGTGCGGGAGCGGGGGCCGCTGCGCCGCCTTCGGCGTTTGCTGCAACGACGGTGCGCGGCGGGGGCGGGCCTGGGGCTGGGGGAGGGCGCCCGTGCTCACACGTCCTCCCGGCAGAGAGCTGCGTGACCGAGCCCGAGTGCCGCGAGGGCTTTCACCGCCGCGCCCGCGCCAGCGACCGGAGCAACGCCACGCAGCTGGACGGGCCGGCCGGGGCCTTGCTGCTGCGGCTGGTGCAGCTGGCCGGGGCGCCCGAGCCCTTCGAGCCCGCCCAGCCCGACGCCTACTGAGCCCCGCGCTCGCCCCACCGGCGCGCTCTTCGCGCCCGCCCCTGCAGCACGGACAATAAACCTCCGCCAATGCACGGCCTCGCGTCTGTCTCAGTCTCTGGCGGGA